CTCTTTTATTCACTATCCTAATCATTATAATTTTGTTTGGTGACAACAATTCTAAATGCAGAAAAGTTAAGGCTCTTTATTCTGTGACTAAAGGCTTTGTATTTTCTAAAGATTTGTGGAGCTTTGCTGCCATTATTTCAATAATTTTATAAAGATCCTAGGTGGTAAATAGGCCTGGCTTTTTTTCTTTTTGAAATCTTCTCCGTCTTCTTCTTCATTAGCAGTGCAACTTCTTGTGGCATATGGTACCCAAGATCTTGGGAAAAGGATTGATCAAGTAAAGGGAAACGATAGAGAGAGTGTGCTCTACAACTGAGATCATGCTCCTTGTGAAAGACAGGGTAGGGAAATTTCTTATTGCTCCCTGGTTCTTAAGAAATGAGAGCTAACAATGACATCCAGTTTTAAAAGAAATAAAATCTGAATTGTACTTTTAAATTTTATAAGCCAGAGTTAAACCAATAGATTGTAACTCCTGCTAATTTGATAGTAGCTCCAGATAATGAGGAAGTGACAGGGAATGCTAATTTCATTTGGTAAGAGATAAAACTGAAATTATTAATGTCTCCACGGAAATGCTAAATGCCTCCTTACAAGTAGGGTCCGGCTAATTGTCTGTCTTCCAACAAGCCAGATTTGTTGGTGTTTTTCCAGACAATGTTGTGTAGTTTTCGGTTTGGTTCGATCCCCTTTCTTGTGATCAAAGAAAGTGATTCAAATGTTTAATGAGTCTTGATTTGGATTGGAGACTTGCAGAACGGCTAGCCTCACAGCCCCAAGGCTGGCTTTCCCTAAGGTAGGTTTCCTATGCACCGATACTGGCAAGGCGCTTTGGCTGGAAACTCTGGAAGGAAGCCAAAGGAAAGTGAAGTTCCTGGCGCTAGCGCGTGTCCTGCTCAGAGAGCCCGGCGCTAGCTCATTCTTCGTGCAGTTATTGGCTGGGACTCTGTGTGCCGCTGTCGGCCAATGAAGACGCTGGAGATCGGGCCCCTGCCCGTCCCCTTTCTGCGCCCCGGGATGAGGCAGAGACTGAACAGCCGGCGAGCAAATCAACGGCATCCAGAAAGCCATGTCGGACTCGGCGCCCAGCGCCCAAGCGCTAACCCGCTGAAAGTTTCTCAGCGAAATCTCAGGGACGATCTGGACCCCGCTGAGAGGAACTGCTTTTGAGTGAGATGGTCCCAGAGGCCTGGAGGAGCGGACTGGTAAGCACCGGGAGGGTAGTGGGAGTTTTGCTTCTGCTTGGTGCCTTGAACAAGGCTTCCACGGTCATTCACTATGAGATCCCGGAGGAAAGAGAGAAGGGTTTCGCTGTGGGCAACGTGGTCGCGAACCTTGGTTTGGATCTCGGTAGCCTCTCAGCCCGCAGGTTCCGGGTGGTGTCTGGAGCTAGCCGAAGATTCTTTGAGGTGAACCGGGAGACCGGAGAGATGTTTGTGAACGACCGTCTGGATCGAGAGGAGCTGTGTGGGACACTGCCCTCTTGCACTGTAACTCTGGAGTTGGTAGTGGAGAACCCGCTGGAGCTGTTCAGCGTGGAAGTGGTGATCCAGGACATCAACGACAACAATCCTGCTTTCCCTACCCAGGAAATGAAATTGGAGATTAGCGAGGCCGTGGCTCCGGGGACGCGCTTTCCGCTCGAGAGCGCGCACGATCCCGATGTGGGAAGCAACTCTTTACAAACCTATGAGCTGAGCCGAAATGAATACTTTGCGCTTCGCGTGCAGACGCGGGAGGACAGCACCAAGTACGCGGAGCTGGTGTTGGAGCGCGCCCTGGACCGAGAACGGGAGCCTAGTCTCCAGTTAGTGCTGACGGCGTTGGACGGAGGGACCCCAGCTCTCTCCGCCAGCCTGCCTATTCACATCAAGGTGCTGGACGCGAATGACAATGCGCCTGTCTTCAACCAGTCCTTGTACCGGGCGCGCGTCCTGGAGGATGCACCCTCCGGCACGCGCGTGGTACAAGTCCTTGCAACGGATCTGGATGAAGGCCCCAACGGTGAAATTATTTACTCCTTCGGCAGCCACAACCGCGCCGGCGTGCGGCAACTATTCGCCTTAGACCTTGTAACCGGGATGCTGACAATCAAGGGTCGGCTGGACTTCGAGGACACCAAACTCCATGAGATTTACATCCAGGCCAAAGACAAGGGCGCCAATCCCGAAGGAGCACATTGCAAAGTGTTGGTGGAGGTTGTGGATGTGAATGACAACGCCCCGGAGATCACAGTCACCTCCGTGTACAGCCCAGTACCCGAGGATGCCCCTCTGGGGACTGTCATCGCTTTGCTCAGTGTGACTGACCTGGATGCTGGCGAGAACGGGCTGGTGACCTGCGAAGTTCCACCGGGTCTCCCTTTCAGCCTTACTTCTTCCCTCAAGAATTACTTCACTTTGAAAACCAGTGCAGACCTGGATCGGGAGACTGTGCCAGAATACAACCTCAGCATCACCGCCCGAGACGCCGGAACCCCTTCCCTCTCAGCCCTTACAATAGTGCGTGTTCAAGTGTCCGACATCAATGACAACCCTCCACAATCTTCTCAATCTTCCTACGACGTTTACATTGAAGAAAACAACCTCCCCGGGGCTCCAATACTAAACCTAAGTGTCTGGGACCCCGACGCCCCGCAGAATGCTCGGCTTTCTTTCTTTCTCTTGGAGCAAGGAGCTGAAACCGGGCTAGTGGGTCGCTATTTCACAATAAATCGTGACAATGGCATAGTGTCATCCTTAGTGCCCCTAGACTATGAGGATCGGCGGGAATTTGAATTAACAGCTCATATCAGCGATGGGGGCACCCCGGTCCTAGCCACCAACATCAGCGTGAACATATTTGTCACTGATCGCAATGACAATGCCCCCCAGGTCCTATATCCTCGGCCAGGTGGGAGCTCGGTGGAGATGCTGCCTCGAGGTACCTCAGCTGGCCACCTAGTGTCACGGGTGGTAGGCTGGGACGCGGATGCAGGGCACAATGCCTGGCTCTCCTACAGTCTCTTGGGATCCCCTAACCAGAGCCTTTTTGCCATAGGGCTGCACACTGGTCAAATCAGTACTGCCCGTCCAGTCCAAGACACAGATTCACCCAGGCAGACTCTCACGGTCTTGATCAAAGACAATGGGGAGCCTTCGCTCTCCACCACTGCTACCCTCACTGTGTCAGTAACCGAGGACTCTCCTGAAGCCCGAGCCGAGTTCCCCTCTGGCTCTGCCCCCCGGGAGCAGAAAAAAAATCTCACCTTTTATCTACTTCTTTCTCTAATCCTGGTTTCTGTGGGGTTTGTGGTCACAGTGTTCGGAGTAATCATATTCAAAGTTTACAAGTGGAAGCAGTCTAGAGACCTATACCGAGCCCCGGTGAGCTCACTGTACCGAACACCAGGGCCCTCCTTGCACGCGGACGCCGTGCGGGGAGGCCTGATGTCGCCGCACCTTTACCATCAGGTGTATCTCACCACGGACTCCCGCCGCAGCGACCCGCTGCTGAAGAAACCTGGTGCAGCCAGTCCACTGGCCAGCCGCCAGAACACGCTGCGGAGCTGTGATCCGGTGTTCTATAGGCAGGTGTTGGGTGCAGAGAGCGCCCCTCCCGGACAGGTAAGGTTTAGCAAGTCATGCTTGACCCTGTTACTCAGCCCCTTTCCCTCTGTTTTCTCCACAGCAAGCCCCGCCCAACACGGACTGGCGTTTCTCTCAGGCCCAGAGACCCGGCACCAGCGGGTAGGTGACTGATTCTCCAGCCCACCCTCTTCAGTCTGTGCTCACCATCCTACTCTCTCCCCAGCTCCCAAAATGGCGATGACACCGGCACCTGGCCCAACAACCAGTTTGACACAGAGATGCTGCAAGCCATGATCTTGGCGTCCGCCAGTGGTAAGTGGTGTCAGTGTGTGTATGGAAGAGTGAGCTCCCACCTGATCTTCCTCTGTCTCTGCAGAAGCTGCTGATGGGAGCTCCACCCTGGGAGGGGGTGCCGGCACCATGGGATTGAGCGCCCGCTACGGACCCCAGTTCACCCTGCAGCACGTGCCCGACTACCGCCAGAATGTCTACATCCCAGGCAGCAATGCCACACTGACCAACGCAGCTGGCAAGCGGGATGGCAAGGCCCCAGCAGGTGGCAATGGCAACAAGAAGAAGTCGGGCAAGAAGGAGAAGAAGTAACATGGAGGCCAGGCCAAGAGCCACAGGGCGGCCTCTCCCCAACCAGCCCAGCTTCTCCTTACCTGCACCCAGGCCTCAGAGTTTCAGGGCTAACCCCCAGAATACTGGTAGGGGCCAAGGCCATGCTCCCCTTGGGAAACAGAAACAAGTGCCCAGTCAGCACCTACCCCTTCCCCCCCAGGGGGTTGAATATGCAAAAGCAGTTCCGCTGGGAACCCCCATCCAATCAACTGCTGTACCCATGGGGGTAGTGGGGTTACTGTAGACACCAAGAACCATTTGCCACACCCCGTTTAGTTACAGCTGAACTCCTCCATCTTCCAAATCAATCAGGCCCATCCATCCCATGCCTCCCTCCTCCCCACCCCACTCCAACAGTTCCTCTTTCCCGAGTAAGGTGGTTGGGGTGTTGAAGTACCAAGTAACCTACAAGCCTCCTAGTTCTGAAAAGTTGGAAGGGCATCATGACCTCTTGGCCTCTCCTTTGATTCTCAATCTTCCCCCAAAGCATGGTTTGGTGCCAGCCCCTTCACCTCCTTCCAGAGCCCAAGATCAATGCTCAAGTTTTGGAGGACATGATCACCATCCCCATGGTACTGATGCTTGCTGGATTTAGGGAGGGCATTTTGCTACCAAGCCTCTTCCCAACGCCCTGGGGACCAGTCTTCTGTTTTGTTTTTCATTGTTTGACGTTTCCACTGCATGCCTTGACTTCCCCCACCTCCTCCTCAAACAAGAGACTCCACTGCATGTTCCAAGACAGTATGGGGTGGTAAGATAAGGAAGGGAAGTGTGTGGATGTGGATGGTGGGGGCATGGACAAAGCTTGACACATCAAGTTATCAAGGCCTTGGAGGAGGCTCTGTATGTCCTCAGGGGACTGACAACATCCTCCAGATTCCAGCCATAAACCAATAACTAGGCTGGACCCTTCCCACTACATAATAGGGCTCAGCCCAGGCAGCCAGCTTTGGGCTGAGCTAACAGGACCAATGGATTAAACTGGCATTTCAGTCCAAGGAAGCTCGAAGCAGGTTTAGGACCAGGTCCCCTTGAGAGGTCAGAGGGGCCTCTGTGGGTGCTGGGTACTCCAGAGGTGCCACTGGTGGAAGGGTCAGCGGAGCCCCAGCAGGAAGGGTGGGCCAGCCAGGCCATTCTTAGTCCCTGGGTTGGGGAGGCAGGGAGCTAGGGCAGGGACCAAATGAACAGAAAGTCTCAGCCCAGGATGGGGCTTCTTCAACAGGGCCCCTGCCCTCCTGAAGCCTCAGTCCTTCACCTTGCCAGGTGCCGTTTCTCTTCCGTGAAGGCCACTGCCCAGGTCCCCAGTGCGCCCCCTAGTGGCCATAGCCTGGTTAAAGTTCCCCAGTGCCTCCTTGTGCATAGACCTTCTTCTCCCACCCCCTTCTGCCCCTGGGTCCCCGGCCATCCAGCGGGGCTGCCAGAGAACCCCAGACCTGCCCTTACAGTAGTGTAGCGCCCCCTCCCTCTTTCGGCTGGTGTAGAATAGCCAGTAGTGTAGTGCGGTGTGCTTTTACGTGATGGCGGGTGGGCAGCGGGCGGCGGGCTCCGCGCAGCCGTCTGTCCTTGATCTGCCCGCGGCGGCCCGTGTTGTGTTTTGTGCTGTGTCCACGCGCTAAGGCGACCCCCTCCCCCGTACTGACTTCTCCTATAAGCGCTTCTCTTCGCATAGTCACGTAGCTCCCACCCCACCCTCTTCCTGTGTCTCACGCAAGTTTTATACTCTAATATTTATATGGCTTTTTTTCTTCGACAAAAAAATAATAAAACGTTTCTTCTGAAAAGCTGAACGTTTCTGTATAAGCGATGGAAGCTC